TGACAGTATGGAAGAAACACAACATTGAAAATGGGGACCTTTGAGATCTCTGCTGTCTGGGCCTGGCTCTGCCACCACTTCCTTGTGTGAGGGTGTATCTGGCCTTTCCCTTTCATGGGCCTCTGTTTCTCATTGACCATAGAAGGGATTTAGGTCCCTCATTTGAGTGAGTCTCTTCATTTCTGCATGCCAGTTGGCTTGTTGCTGTGACAGTGACTCCAAAGCTCATCTTCAGGCTTCTGCTTCTGAAGTTCATGAGTCTGACACTGGATGGCTGTACTTGGGTTCCACAGTTGTGAAATGGGGAAATAAGAGAAGCAGGATGACTGCTTGTTTTTGATGGATTTTACGAAGAGCATAACAGAGTAAGAGTAACAGGTGAGCAGGGCCTTCCCAGCCTCACGCAGTGCCTAGAATAGTGCTCATAAGTGACTGATTAAGTGAAGGAACATAAGGTGATTCTATGAGTTTTGTGCAAAGCAATCAAAAAGCCTCAAGGAGGCAAAGTCCCTTTGGCCTCTCATTAAGCACTACTTTATCCCAGTAACCCGAAGGTGCTCAGAAGGGGAAAGGAAAGGAGAGAGGTAGAGTGCAGCTGTGGCTCTGGGAGCCTGGAGTCCTGCAGGTGTGAGAGGCTTGCTGTATGCTTCTCCTGCCCCGAAGCTGAGCATCCCAACCTCCACACCCTTTGCTGTGAGCCTTTTTTTTTTTCAGAGATAGAGTCTTGCTCTGTCGCCAGGCTGGAGTGCAGTGGCACGATCTTGGCTCACTGCAACCTCTGCCTCCCGGGTCCAAGTGATTCCCGTGCCTCAACCTCCCGAGTAGCTGGGACTACAGGTGTGCACCACCACACCCGGCTAATTTTTTATATTTTAGAGATGGGGTTTCACCATGTTGGCCAGGATAGTCTCAATCTCCTAACCTCGTGATCCATCCGCATCGGCTTCCCAAAGTTTTGGGATTACAGGCGTGAGCCACCGCTCCCGGCCTTTTTTTTTTTTTTTTTTTTTTTTTTTTTTTTTTACAACAGACCAGACTTCAGGGGCATGCTGCAAATATCTAGCAGTTGCTGCTGCATTTGTGTTGCAGCTGCCCTAGGGCTGAGCCCTTAGTCTCAACTCAGTGGTCTGCAAGCTGCCTGTGTATTCTTTGGACTGGCTGGAGCCAAGGTAAACCAAGAGGGGGCCCCAGGTCTGCCCTCTGGCTGAGACTCTTGGCTGTTCCTGCATCCATACACTCTGCTTAGAATGTCATAAAAGGATTAGAGAAATCCCTAGGACACTGTTCTGTTCCCAGGGCTGAAAGAGGATTCCTGGAATACCAGAGGCCTCAAGGTATGATTACATTTCAATCCCCATGCAAAATTGTAGAATGTCATACCATCCAGTTTCTCTGTCAATATTAGTTCTATTGTTTGCAATCTGAGAATGGGAGCCAATCTATGGCCTCTCCAGTGCCTGCTTTTGGCAAGAGAGACCATCAAGAGACTGAATGACCAGTCACTGCATGTTTTCTACCTAGAATGATAGGAAACTGGTCCCTTGATGTACTGTCTTCAGGAGGGACATTGGGCTGGCTGATCTGAGCTGGAAATTGATCTTTTATCTTTCTGAACTGGCGCAAGTGAAGAGATGACAGTAGATGTGTCAGGGAAGCGGGGAGCTGCCATCCTAAAAGGAGTAGTTCCCTGCAGCCTGGAGAGGCCAGGGTAGAATATTTCCCAAGAAAATCATGAAGAGGACAGAGAGGATTGGGGAGGCTTTATTGTGTTGGTGACGATCTGTGAATTATAATCAAGGCATGTTGATGGACAAGTCCTTAGCATGTGTTGCCTAACAGTTTATTCCTTCCACCTAACTTAATGGAGGCCCACTCTGTGCTCGCCACAATACAAAGATGTATTGCATTGATACAAAGACGAATCAGCTTTAGTGATTCTCATGGGAGTTGTACTTATAGTAGATTAGCAGGTGCATGGACATGATGTAAGTGGATGGCGCCTCCTTGCACCCTCCCTTGTTATGACCACTGTGAGGTCCTTCTCAACTATGTCTGCAAAAAGTGCCTGCTTTGTCTGTTCTCCTGGGGAACAGAAATGCTGATGTTTCACTAGGCGTTGTTCCTAGGTGAGTATTCTGGATGGTGGTGGTGGAGCCTATAAACCAAAACATGTCTGAAAGAGTTCTCAATCAATTTAGAGGTTCATTTTGCCAAGGTTGAGGATGAGCCCAGGAAAAAGAGATAAAGGCTACAGTAGACTCTGTGGCCTGTGCTTTTTCCAAAGAGGGTTTTGAGAACTTCAGTATTTAAAGGCAGGAGAGTGGGAAGGAGCAAAAAGAGGGACACTCAATAGTGCATTCGGCTCCTGCTCAGTAAATCTTGTATTTTACATAAGATAAAGTAAACATAGAGTAGAGGAAGAAGAAGTCAGATCTGCATTTGTCTTGAGGTGGGCAGAGGGATGATTTCTAGTCTTGTCTTTGTCCCTTACCTGTGAAGATACATTGTCAGGGTGAGAGAGGCTACCTGGGGAGATAGGTGACCTTCTCTCTTGCAGCAATCTGTTTAGGAACAAAGAGAAAGCAGCTTTTGCATGACAAAGTTCACTCTTTCTTTTGGCATAGTGAGTTGAGGGTCCCAAGATTTTACTTTCCTTTCACAAACCAAATTGTGACATGGCTGTGAGAGGATGGTTTCTTGTATCTTGTATCTTCTTGAGGATTAATCTAAATCATTTGTGTAAGAGAAGGAGGTAGACTGGGAATCAGGACTTCAGCTTCTATGCATGGCTCTGACACTCATCTCTTAGTAGGATTTTGAACCCTGACTTGCTTATTGCTTCAGTTCCTCTTGTTCAATGGAAAGGTTGGGTTGCCTGATATATCATATATATACATATATGATAGATACATATTAACATATATATAAATCACAATATTCTTTGGAACAGGAACTCTGAAAGATGCAAATATAGGAATAAAGGGGTTTTGTTTGAGAAAGCTTGCAAGATGTTAGGTCAAACAAAACAATTAAATAGTGTTCTTCTTATTGCAGAACTTTTTAGGGCCTTTAATAGACTACTATGGGGAATTTCCAAAAGAGGGTACAATATGCAGTGATTCTCAAACTTAGTTGACCATAGAATACTTGTGTTGGGGAGAAGCTTATGAAATTAATATTCCTTGGAATTCTACTTTGGGAATTGTAAGGGTAGACCAGCGATGTTCAAATGGTGGCGATTTTGCCCTCGAGGGGACGTTTGGCCATGTTGGGAGACATTTTAGTTGTCACAATTAAGGATGGGGGTGGAATGGAGGAGAATAGCTACTGGATAGATGCCAGGGATGCTGCCAAACCTCCTGCAATATACAGGACAGCCTCCCACAACAAAAAGTTTATCCATCTAGCCAAAGTGACAATTGTGCTGAGGTTGAGAAACCCTGAACTTAAAACCCCCTTCTGTTCCTGGCTCTAACACTTGGGGGATTAGGTGGTTTGGTGACCCTTCCGAACTTGGCATACCAGTTCACCCTCAGGCATCTTTGGCTCTTGAACTGTATATTATTCTCTAGAAGGCAGGAGAGGTGAGGCCTTTCATACTCATCCCTGCAGACCTGCACATTTCTGGCACCAGACCCATATATCTATATATCTATATATTCATTTACCACAGCCCAGCATTCCTGGCAGCCTGAGAGCTGGTGGCTAGTTGAGAAGAACATTTAGTCTCCCTTTCCTGGGTCTTGTTTCCACCCCTAGTGGCCAAGCTGGGGCAGCTCGCTTTGCTCTGTGGTCTGACAAACTTGGATTTCAAAACCCACTGCCTGCCAGGAGCAGTTCCCGCAGACAGAGCTCAGATTCCAAGAAGACTATCTGGCTCTTAGAGATCCATCATCTTTATGAAGTTTTAAAATCACAGATGGTTTTTATGGATATTCAAGGTATTCCAGCCTTTCATGTTTTCTCTTCATCCCTCTTTCTTCCCCAATCACACATTTTTCTCCAGTAACCAAAACACAATAGGTAATGGAAATTCCATTACAGGCTGACCCACAGAGACTGCATGGGACCAATGCAATTATGTCTGGAGCAAAGCACTGTCATGACTAATTAGCCTCTCACATAAATGAATTTTCCTATGGATAACTTCAGAAAAATCAGCCTGCAAAACACACTCCTTATTAGTTTTCCTTCCTTCTCTGGGCTTCGGAGTTAGGCTTTCCCTAAGGATTCTCTCCACCACTGGGCCACGTGAACAGTCTAGCCCATGGTGGAAATCCATTTTCTGCTTGCTCTTCACCCCCTCAGTCCTGTGCTTAGTTTCATTAGAGACTAAGTCTCATCAGAGACCTCGTTATTTTTAGGGTGATGAGCTATTTATTGAGCAACTTGCTTCTCTCTTGGAAGGCAACATAGGCAGTGATGAGCAGGGGCTCTGTCACCCCAGCTCTGCACTGACAGTAACTTTGGGGGAACCTTGGAGAAGCCACATTGGGACCTCCTGGTTTTGTCTTCCCACCTGTAGAGAGGGGCATTGTCCTTGATCTAGAGATATCAGCTGTGATTGAATGAGTGTAATTCACGGAGCAGACTTTATTGGCCACTGAATTTAGAAGGGATTATAAAACACATCTTCCTTCAAAAGGATGCTTAGAGCTGGGCATGGTGGCTCACACCTGTAATCCCAGCACTTTGGGAGGCCGAGGCAGGTGGATTACAAGGTCAGGAGATCAAGACCATCCTGGCCAACATGGTGAAACCCTGTCTCTACTAAAAATACAAAAATTAGCCAGGCGTGGTGGCATGCACCTGTAGTCCCAGCTACTCGGGAAGCTGAGGCAGGAGAATTGCTTGAACGTGGGAGGTGGAGGTTGCAGCAGTGAGCCGAGATCATGCCACTGCACTCCAGCCTGGGTGACAGAGCGAGACTCCATCTCAATAAATAAATAAATAAATAAATAAATAAATAAATAAATAAATAAATGAATGGATGGATGCTCAGGATTGGATGACTTATTGGGCAAAAGCCTGGGCCCTTGCTTAATTGGTTCAGACATTTGTTGAGTGTTACCTATGTGCTAGGAAGTACTGCTATTTCTTCTGAAGGTTGTAGAATCTCTAAATATAGAGACAAAAAGAGAGGGGAGGGAAGGCCCTTGTGAGGTGTTAGCAAAGACCTCCCACCACCACTGACTGGCACTGATTCAGTATCTGTATCTGGGTGCTGTGCCAAGTCATCTCCACATCTCAGCTAACACCCTCTGTGGTGCATATTGATAGTGCCCCCTTCCAGGGGAGGGCACTGAAGCTCACAGAGGTTAAGAACCCGTCCAATAACATCTGAGTTAGTAACTAGCAGAGGTGAGATTTGAGCTCAGTTCTATCATACTCTAAAGCAAGCCTCTTCACTCTGTGTCTGCTGTGAGCATTGTTTTGAATGGGTCCTTGATTCCCAGCCTGTATTGACTTTCCACTGCCTGGGTGCTCCAGCCAGGCTCAGGGCTCTGGGGAATATATAAGTGACCATCTGGGCTGGGACAGCACCATGATGCTGATGTGCACCAGGAAGGGCTGCCTTTGGGAAGAATTGCTGTGCACTGCACTCAGAAATTGCATGTGCTAGATGTTGGAGCTGAACTCCCCTAAGAGGAATTTTCTAAGTGGATTATGAAATCAATTTAGTGAGTTGTAATCAATGTTAAAAAATACAGGATATCAAAGTACATTCCATGTAATAGTGTAGGTATTGTTTCATGAATCCTGTGTTGCAATTACTTGTATAGTAGGTATGTGTGGGTCACGATGTAAAATGTATTTCTTACTTTGGGTCCAGGTCACAAGTTGGAAAGCGTGGCCCTGGAAGGAGGTGGGGCATGCAGCAGTGCTGCAGAGGGAGGTGTGCAGGCTTTGCCCTTTAAGGCTCTGCTGGGGATGCCTTGAAGAAGGCAGAGGGCACAGCAAGTCCTGGCAAGTGGGTCAGCAAACTCACTCTGACTGGCTCTATGAAGTGCTGCAGGGGCTTCAGAGATGTTATAGGGGAGGCCCCTACCATTTGTCAAGAAAGTGGGAGAGAGACTAGCTCTGCTCCGCAAGACAAGAGACTATAATAGTCAACATCTACAAGAATAATAACAGCAGCACACTGTATCCATCTTTAACTAACACGAACTCTAGCGCAGACTGTCTGGATTTATATCCCAGCTCAACCTCTTATAACTGTGTGACCTCGAGTCGTTCACCTAACCCCTCATGCCTATTTTCCTCATCCGTAAAATGGGCATAATAATAGTACATACTACATAAACTTGTTGTGAGGATTCAATGAGTTACTATTTAGGGAGTGCTCAGAACCATACCCAGTAGACAGTCATCATATATACATGTCTGTTATATACAAAAAAAAGTCATATAAGCTTTATATGAGTGCCCAATAGAAAGCTTTACCAAGGCAAGACTTGAAGCAGGCCTTGAAGATTACTCCATTGGATCTTCTTCTTTTCATCTCTGTCATCAATAACTGTTTATTTCAGGGGCCATAAATATGTTCCAGACACTGCAGAGTCCTTCACGTATGTCCTACAGTCTGGTGAAGTGGGACTCATATGCTCATTTTACAGATGAGGAATGAATATTTAAAGAGAGTCCAAGCCAGGCCCCGATTATTCTGGCTGTGTAGTCTGTACTCTTGAATCAGACGACACAGTCCCTCTTTGGCCTGCCATCTGTGTTGTACTGGGGTCTGGAGATGGTTGGTGTCCTGTTCTGCCCCTTGCTTAGCTTATCCTCTCTCAGCCTCAGAAACCAAGGCCCTGTGTGGACAGAAAGCACCGCGATGAACACAGGTGCCTATTTGAAGTGCTCTGTTGTCCCAGACTGGAGGCCAGCAGACTCCTAAGCAGGATGTGTCACCTAGCAGAGACCCATGCATTTTTAAATGTCCTCCTGCCTTTGGAGACAGGTCCTGAAAAAATACCAGAATCATTAGGACTCTTAGTCATCCAGTTCAGCCTTGGGGAGCTGAGTATCACAGCCCTGTTGTCAGCAGCAGAAGTCCTGCCACCTGGACAAGGCTGGGAAGGCAGCCCACATTGCCGCACCAGGGAGACCCCAAGACCAATGCCTCTGGGGTCGATGTGGGATGATTGGTGGTTGACTGATGGCAATAAATGAGGACAAGGAGAAGGCAGGGCCCCTCAGCTGCATGCCATGGGCAGGTTTCAACAGAGTGTGGGCTACATGTCCAGATCTCACCCAAGCACTGTGGACAAACATGAAGGAGAAGGCAGGGCTGCTGCCCACATGGGGAGTCTCATCTATTTGGGGAGATACCAGTGCTCAGAAGCCTAAATTCAAGTGCTGCAGGAATCCAGGGAGGGGGCATTTAGGGAAACTGGGGTGGTTGTGTAAAACTTCCCCCAAAAGAGAAAATTCAGGTGAGGGTAACCAAGATTTGGAGTGACTACAATGTTAAATAAATCGGGGCAATGTGTTTATAGATAATGTGCTCTCCTTCTGCAAGCTGCCACCAGCCTGCCAATACTTATATCCTCATCCATCCATCCATCCATCCATCCATCCATCCATCCATCCATCCACTCATCCATCCATCCATCCATCCACTCATCCATCCACCCATCCATCCACCCATCCATCCATTCATTTATTCAGCACATACCTCCCAGGTGCCTGCCCTGGCCCAGGCCCAGTGCTAGGCCCTGTGTAGACAACGAGCACAGTTGCATGCTGCCTCTCCTTCCTGCTCATGGTCTAGTGTGGGAGACCAGCATTGAACAAATAAATCAGCAAATAGCTGTGAAATTAAAATCACAGTGAGTCCAACAAAGGAAATGAATGGGTTGTGATGAGAAAGAACAAGGGGGCCCTAATTTGGACTGAACCAGGCTGAGTGCATCTGTCAAAATCATGCCTATCCTTTGAGGCTCAGCAGAAATACCACCACCTTCATTAAATCAGTCTGTTCCTGCCATTTAACAGGTCCTCTGCCATACTCTCTTCCTCCCTGGTGTCATATTCTACCTTGATTTAGTTTTGGGTACTTGTCTGTTTCCCCTGAGAGATCTTCAACTCCTGGAAGGAGAGATTGTATTTTTTTTTTTGTCTGAGAACCTGTTGTGAGTAATCCTCTCTCAGAGATGCCCAGGTGAATTGTTGAATGAATGAATGAATGAATGAATGAACACAGATCTTCATTCCTAGCCCCAGGCTTCCACTATGGGTATATAGCAGTCCCTGTGGTGAGAGCACCAGCTCCAGAATCAGCTGCTTACTGACTTTGTGACTGTGGGCAGGTGCCTTGACCTCTCTGAGCCTTCATTTGCCATATGGGGGCAGTGCTATAAATAGTTGTAAGGATGGAAAAGATTAGGGCATGTGCATTACTTAGATTCATACTTGGCATATAATGCTTTATAAGTTAGAAGGAATGTGCTAGACACATCCAACAACTCTCAGAATCCTCACAAATCTGCTGCAAAGCACTTATAATTATTCCTGTATTATAGCTCAGAAACCTGAGGTTTCAAAGGATTAACTAACCTGCTGTAGTTTGCAGAATAAATTAGATTTTAACACAAAGCAAAACAAACCAACAAAACAAGGCCAATATGCAAACCTGGGATTGTCTGACTCCAAAAGCTTGTCTTCCTTGACAGTGTCCCATTCCTCTGCCAAGCTGAATTCTCACCTCTGCAGACAGAGGCTGAGATGTTTGCATTTTGGAAGCTCACCGCCTGGCCAAAGGCTAACATATTGTTCATGGATGGACTGGACATTTGAAATTACATGCTGGCCTTGGGAGGGAAGAGAGAAGGAATGCTTGACTTCCACGGGGTGCCTCTGCCTTACCCATCTCAAAGAATCAGACCCCTCTCTCATTTTTCAAGGGCCTTGGGGTGAGCATCCTAAAAGTCTCACAGTCTGTTGCAGCAGAAAGCGTGGCTTTGTCCCCCCTATAAAACATCTGGAGATTTTCAAGTTTGTGCAGACCCCATGTGAGCAGCCAGCCCTGGGTTGGCATGGATTGGAGAGGCAGAGAAGGCATTCACTTGGCTCTGATTTTTCATCCTGTGGCCTCAGAGCTTCAGAATACAGAGTCCCTACCCCTGGTGTCTCCTTCCTCTCCATCCACCATGACAAGCTGTGTCCACATTCTCTTTTTGGCTCTTTCCTAAGGTATCGGGCACAGGACTATGTCTGCCCAAGAATAAAAATTATACCCCTTATATTTCCAAAAGGAGAGGCATATAATTTATGACTAAAACTGGGGTACTCTGACTGAAAATATCTACTGCTTAGCCGTTTCTATGTCGATTAGAGAAGGTGTTTATAGCTCAGAACTAGAGGAGAAGAAACCATTTCTTTGTCACTGAGAAACTCCTTGCCAGGGTCTCTCAGTGAGAAACAGGACATGTGGAGCCCAAGATAGGGCAAAGCCAAGTCTCCTTATCTTATTTAGTGACATTTTTTTAAGAGTAAAAAATAATCACATGCTTTTTGCCAAATCCAGCCCTAAGGCATGGATCCAACAAAACATCACATTAATTAGATAATCTAATTTCCAAAAACAGACCCCAGCGCAGACACCCACTGTCTAGCAGTGATGACAAAGGGAACAGACAGCTGACATCGTGGCTTCCTCCTTCAGAGTTCATGTGGACACCTACCAAGAATAAGGCCTTGGCCAGAGCTTTATCTGTCCTTGGACTAGAATGTTTCTTAGTGATGCCATAACAACGGGGTTGACTTAAAACAATGTTAATTTATTGTCTCACAGTTCAGAAGGCTGGAAGGCTTAAATCAAGATGTCAGCAGGGCCAGCCTCCCTCTGAAGCCTGTAGGGTTTCTCCTTCCTTGCATCTTCCGTGTTTCTGCTGGTGGCTGGCAGTCTTTGACTTGCAGCCACCACTCCAGTCTCTGCTTCTTTGGTCATGGGGCGTTCTCCCTATGTGTGTCTCTTTCCTCCTCTCCTAGGGACACCAGTCATATTGGATTAGGAGCTCACCCTACTCCAGTATGACCTCATTTTAACTTGATTACATCTGCAAAGACCTTCTTTCCAAATAAGGCTTACCTTCACAGGAACTGGGGATTACTATTGAAACAAATCTTTTGGAAAAAAACACTGCAACCCATTACAGGTGCCTAAGACTAGAAAGATGGGTCAGAGCTGCTACTGCCAGTGTGAGAAAGTGGACAAGTTGGAGTTCACCTGGGAATAAGATCCTTGGATGGAGGAGCAAACTCCAGCTAGAGGACCGAAGCCTTGAAATCATTTATTCTGCAGATCAGTGTTTCTCAAAACGGGGTTCCCCTAGCCATCAGCATTAGCGTCAGCTGAGAAACATGTAAGGCATGTAAATTCTTATGCTCCAACCTAAGCCTACTGAATTGGAAACTCTGGGCTGGGGTAGTTTCTTATTTTAATAAGCCTTCCTGGTGACTCTGATGCACACTAAAGTTTGAGACCCATTCCTCTAAATTCTGCCGTCTCTCCTCACTGCATCACTTTTCAGTGGGGCTGCCCTTGGACACTGGCAGATATTTTGGGTTAAAGAAGAAAGTTATTTGGTCAAAATGAGTGTGGGCAGCATTGTATTGGTCTATGTTGAACAGGTTCCTTGACTGAAGGCTATCTCTGAGCTTTTGCTATGCTGTATGCAGTGAGCATTGAACATTTGTTAGAAGAGGAATGATGGCATTTCCAGATTTCACTGCAAAGAGAAGTGTCCCTTTTGTATGGAGTTTCCCATCAGACTGGTGTTCCGTGAATTTACACTGGGAAACATGGCTCTAGTCCACATATCAAGGCATTCAGTGAATTTTTATGAACCGCCTTGTGAGAACAAGACACTGTGCTGGAGAGATACATCTGTGAACAAGACGTGGCTTCCGTCTCTAGGAAACTGATAGTCTAGTGCAGGAGCTGGCACACCACAGGCTGTGGGCCAAGTCTGGCCTGCCATCTGTTTTTGTATGGCCCATTAGCTAAGAATGGTTTTCACATTTTTAAATAGTTGAACAAAAATTTTAAATGAAGAATATTTCATGAAACATGAAATGGTATGAAATTCTGATTTCAATGTCTCTAAATAAAATTCCGCTGGAATACAACCACACTCCTTTGTTTATATATTGTCTAAGGCCACTTTTGCCCCCCAGCAACAGAGCTGAATAGTTGCAACAGAGACCATATGCTAAAGCCTAAAATATTTCCTATCTGGCCCTTTACAGAAACAATTTGCCCACCTCTAGTCTAGTGAAGCAAAGAGGCCCTGAACAAGTACTTGCAAATGCCTTGAGTGTTATGAAGGAGCAGTGCAAAGACCACATGATTGGAAGGTTTTATTGACTGATAGCAATGGTGGTGGTGGAGTGGAGGTGGAGGGTGAGTTAGGAAAGGCTTCCTGGGGAGAGATCTTAAATATGAGTAGGACATCTGGAATATGACTGTGTGAAGAAGGTTGTTACAGGAAAAGGAAACCTAGGACATGCAGATCCCTGAATTAGAAAAGAGGAGTGCTCATTGAAGGAATGCAAGAATGTCCAGTATTGCTGTGGATTAAGGGAGGTGAGGCCAAGAGTATTTCAGTATGTGGCCAGATGCCTGGCAAAGGCCAGATGTGCCAGAGCATCTTCGACGGCCATGCTGAGGGCCTTAACTTTTGCCTAAGAGCAAGGGGGAGTCCCTGAGAAGAGTTTAAGCACAGGCATGATGTGACTGATAGAAACCTTGTGGTATCTCTCTGGCTTCAGTGTGGAGAATGAGGGGCAGAACTAAGTGGGAATTGTACCATTGCATGATACAATGTAAATGATTATGAAGCTTAGGAGTCAACCAGGGGAGAGAAGCTGAGATGGAGAGAAGTGGGTAGATTTGAAAGGTGAAGGTTCTCTGTGATGCTTGGCCTCCCTCCTGCCAGGCCCTTTGTGTTCTCTGACAACCTAAAGAACCTTCCTTCCTGGTTACTGGGTCTGTGCTCTTGGACCCTGATATATTAATAAATATTGATTGTTTGTTGCACACCTGCTACAAATCCACCAGGCCCAGTGCTAGATGCTATGAAATATAAGAATTAATAAGCCCTGGCTCCTGACCTCAGGTTCTTAGCCGGGAGACTGATGGATGTAGCCACTGGACTAGAATGTAATGAGGACTGATAAGCAGAGAAACAAGTGATATCTGAGGGGACTGATACCTGAAAGGAAGTATTGAGCAAACAGCCCTGGAGACGTTAGCTCTACTGAAGAGGTCTGGAGAGGCTTCATGGCAGAGGCAGCGTTTAGGCTTTCTCTTAAACAATGTGTAGGATTTGGGAAGGAGAACAGTGGTCATTAATCCAACATGAGCACAATGACAGGTCTATTAACAGCCTCCGGTGGGTGCAGGGGAGGCTAGGGGAGCCATGTGGCTGGCATGAGCCATCAGTGGAGGCTTACAGAGAGCAAAGAGGTGCTCCTGTTTTGGAAACTCAATCTAGACTCCTGATTGCTTCATGTGCCTGACAGTTCAGTGAAGGCTGTGCTGGGACCATGAGTTACCCTCAGCAGTGGATCAGCAGGGCAGCAGAAGACCCACTCTTTCACTGATGGCCAGGGCCCTGCGTACCCCAATTCACTTCAGGCCCTTCCAAGGCAGGTACAAATCATGAATCACATTCCCCTCTCTATGACTTTGTTTATAGGCAGAGCTCTAAAGCTGGGATAACAGCAAACTGCATCAACAAGTTCTCTGGGGCCTCTAGCCCATTGATCCTATGACTTGTTGTGATTGCCCCTGACCTCTTCACTTTCTTCTTCAGTTTGGTGCTTTGGCCACTGGGACCAATGACTTCCACTGAAGTTTTCTGGTTCTCAGTCCTGCTTTCCAGGGCTGTGACACAGGGTGATTTGCAGACTGATTTCTGTCCTGTGCCAGAAGATACTTAATAAATGCTGGCAATGACGATGGGTCCCTGAAGAGCAGTTTGCCCAATTTATTTTTTAAAGACTTTAAAAAAATAGTATAGACAGAAAAGTCTATAAAATGAAAAATTACAAAATAGCAAATTATTATAGAAAATTTGTGTCACTACCACTGAGTTCAAAAAATAAAATACTGTCGGTATCCCCAGAAGCTTCCCTGACCATCCCTTCTCCTTGGCTGGCGTCTCACCTTTGACGTCTCAAGTTCAAGAAATCTGAGTAACAACTCTTTCTGCCTAGCTTCTAGTAAGAAAAACAGCTGCAAAAGGAGAAAAACAAAACAAAACAAAACAAAGAGACTTGGGATTCAGGTAACCACCTGACCTTTCTTCCGGATCTGCTCCTCCAAAAAAGGTCTCCATCCCTGTCAGTGCTAAGGGCTGGATGGTTAGTTGTTATGGAGACGTGGGGCGTCTTTCCAAGACGCCAGCAAAGTTGATGCCTGCAGCGCTCTGGCAGGTCCCTCTGCTCTGCAGGGCTCTTCTCTCCTTGCAGTTGGCAGATCCTTATAATAAGAGACTTCTGAGATGTAAAAGGAACTCTCCCCTCATGTGACCTTCATGCCAGTCCCCCTGGTGCCACCCCACCTCAGTGCAGTAGCTGAGCAGTAACAGAGGGACAGCCAGTTTCCCTCTGTCCAGGGGAGATTGTGGGTCTTCAGGTGAGAGTGTGGCGGCACTAACAACAGCCTAGTCACAATTCATTAGTAAACTTGGCATTCAGGTTACTGACATTTTTGCAAACTGCACTTTCTAACAATTACCCTCTGGTTAAAATCTGTATTTGTAGAAGGAGGCCAGTCTGAAAAGGAATGAGGGGAAGAACGACTTCCCCTGGAGAAGTCTGAATGAGGTGGCCCTCTCTTCTAAAAGAAAGGTGTGTGCCTTTTGAGATTTCAATTATTGAGCTATGTCTTAACTCTTGCTCTCTCTGTTGCCAGGAGGCCCAGAAGATTAACAATGGCTCAAGCCAGGCGGATGGCACTCTCAAACCAGTGGATGAAAAAGAGGAGGCAGTGGCCGCCGAGGTCGGCTGGATGACCTCCGTGAAGGACTGGGCGGGGGTGATGATATCCGCCCAGACACTGACTGGCAGAGTCCTGGTGAGTCTCCACCCACTTCTCACACCAGGAGGTTAAGTGATGGCATTCTCCTCTTCTTTTACAGGTTGTCTTAGTCTTTGCTCTCAGCATCGGTGCACTTGTAATATACTTCATAGATTCATCAAAGTGAGTATTCAAATATACTTTCTTGCCCTCGTACCTCTTGCTTTTTCTTCTTCCTGTCTAATAGCCCAATAGAATCCTGCCAGAATTTCTACAAAGATTTCACATTACAGATCGACATGGCTTTCAACGTGTTCTTCCTTCTCTACTTCGGCTTGCGGGTAAGTTTGTGCAACATTGTTCAGTATCACAATTTTTCTCTTTCTTATTTCTTCTTTCCCCCAGTTTATTGCAGCCAACGATAAATTGTGGTTCTGGCTGGAAGTGAACTCTGTAGTGGATTTCTTCACGGTGCCCCCCGTGTTTGTGTCTGTGTACTTAAACAGAAGTTGGCTTGGTAAGTCAGCCTCTCTTTCCTTCTCCTTCCTGATAATGCATCTCTATTTCATTCTTTTTTCCAGGTTTGAGATTTTTAAGAGCTCTGAGACTGATACAGTTTTCAGAAATTTTGCAGTTTCTGAATATTCTTAAAACAAGGTAAGATGTTCTTCGTCATATTTTTTTCATTCCGTGGGGATTTTGCTTGTTGTCTCTTGCACAGTAATTCCATCAAGCTGGTGAATCTGCTCTCCATATTTATCAGCACGTGGCTGACTGCAGCCGGGTTCATCCATTTGGTGAGTAACCTTGAAGACCCTTCTGCTCTCGCTTCTTTTTTCTCCCCTGTCCCATTTGCTTTAGGTGGAGAATTCAGGGGACCCATGGGAAAATTTCCAAAACAACCAGGCTCTCACCTACTGGGAATGTGTCTATTTACTCATGGTCACAATGTCCACCGTTGGTTATGGGGATGTTTATGCAAAAACCACACTTGGGCGCCTCTTCATGGTCTTCTTCATCCTCGGGGGACTGGTAAAAAAAAATCTTTATTATGATGTTGATTTTTTAGTCTCTCTTCTGTCTCCTATCTTCTCAGGCCATGTTTGCCAGCTACGTCCCTGAAATCATAGAGTTAATAGGAAACCGCAAGAAATACGGGGGCTCCTATAGTGCGGTTAGTGGAAGAAAGTAAGTATGCCAAGAGGTTTTGCTGCCTCTGCCTGGCCTGATCTAACTGGCCTCTCCTGTTCAGGCACATTGTGGTCTGCGGACACATCACTCTGGAGAGTGTTTCCAACTTCCTGAAGGACTTTCTGCACAAGGACCGGGATGACGTCAATGTGGAGATCGTTTTTCTTCACAAGTAAGAGCTTCCTACTGCTGTCAGACCCTCTGAATTAATAGCGATTTCTTCTCTCCCTGTGTAGCATCTCCCCCAACCTGGAGCTTGAAGCTCTGTTCAAACGACATTTTACTCAGGTGGAATTTTATCAGGGTTCCGTCCTCAATCCACATGATCTTGCAAGAGTCAAGGTAAGGAGGAAGAGGTGACTTCTGCTTTTATTGTGTTCTGTGAATTTTCCTTTCGGTGTCTTAGATAGAGTCAGCAGATGCATGCCTGATCCTTGCCAACAAGTACTGCGCTGACCCGGATGCGGAGGATGCCTCGAATATCATGAGGTAACTCTTGGGGCGCTGCGGAAGGCCCTGGGACCTGTCTCAGCATTGGTTCTTTCTTTTTCAGAGTAATCTCCATAAAGAACTACCATCCGAAGATAAGAATCATCACTCAAATGCTGCAGTATCACAACAAGGTAGGAGTGCGAGAGCCCGCTCCAGGTCTGAAGCAAGGTCTCATACCTGCTTTTCTTTCCCCAGGCCCATCTGCTAAACATCCCGAGCTGGAATTGGAAAGAAGGTGATGACGCAATCTGCCTCGCAGAGTTGAAGTTGGGCTTCATAGCCCAGAGCTGCCTGGCTCAAGGCCTCTCCACCATGCTTGCCAACCTCTTCTCCATGAGGTCATTCATAAAGGTAACGTCTCGTCTTATTAGAGCACATTAGCTTTAAACTCTCCGCATGTGTTCCTTTCCTTTAGATTGAGGAAGACACATGGCAGAAATACTACTTGGAAGGAGTCTCAAATGAAATGTACACAGAATATCTCTCCAGTGCCTTCGTGGGTCTGTCCTTCCCTACTGTTTGTGAGTAAGTGACCTTTAACTGGATGCTCTTTGGCTACTGATTGGGAGGCTTCTCCATCTCATTGCAGGCTGTGTTTTGTGAAGCTCAAGCTCCTAATGATAGCCATTGAGTACAAGTCTGCCAACCGAGAGAGCCGGTAAGTTTGCGGTGACCCAGCAGCCAGCTGACTGATTTTAAATTCTTTTCTTGTCGTTTTGCAGAAGCCGAAAGCGGTATGCACTCTTCGTTAACTTTTCTTCCAACCATCTTCTCTGTTTGTTTTTGTTCACTGAGCAGTATATTAATTAATCCTGGAAACCATCTTAAGATCCAAGAAGGTACTTTAGGATTTTTCATCGCAAGTGATGCCAAAGAAGTTAAAAGGTAAGAGTTTATTTTCAACTGGCTTTCTTTCTAACGTGTCAGTTTTTCCATTCTCTTTCTCCAGGGCATTTTTTTACTGCAAGGCCTGTCATGATGACATCACAGATCCCAAAAGAATAAAAAAATGTGGCTGCAAACGGCGTAAGTAGTGTTTCTCTCCCTGTCCCCTCCCTTCCTCTCCTCCCATCCAACCACACGGTTATAGCCAAGATGTCCATCTACAAGAGAATGAGACGGGCATGTTGTTTTGATTGCGGACGTTCTGAGCGTGACTGCTCATGCATGTCAGGCCGTGTGCGTGGTAACGTGGACACCCTTGAGAGAGCCTTCCCACTTTCTTCTGTCTCTGTTAATGATTGCTCCACCAGTTTCCGTGCCTGTAAGTTTAACCTCAACACACGTAGTTCCATGTTCATAATCTCATGAGCTGCCTGTATTTCCAGTTGAAGATGAGCAGCCGTCAACACTATCACCAAAAAAAAAGCAACGGAATGGAGGCATGCGGAACTCACCCAACACCTCGCCTAAGCTGATGAGGTAAGGAGAGGGGCTGGTTGCCCACGGTTTCCCCACTTAGGTTTTCCTGTCCTTTTCTTCCCAGGCATGACCCCTTGTTAATTCCTGGCAATGATCAGATTGACAACATGGACTCCAATGTGAAGAAGTACGACTCTACTGGGATGTTTCACTGGTGTGCACCCAAGGAGATAGAGAAAGTCATCCTGGTGAGTGAGGGACTGTGCATCTGATGTTGCCCCTCTGACTCTTACCCACTTCTCCCTGTTGTAGACTCGAAGTGAAGCTGCCATGACCGTCCTGAGTGGCCATGTCGTGGTCTGCATCTTTGGCGACGTCAGCTCAGCCCTGATCGGCCTCCGGAACCTGGTGATGCCGCTCCGTGCCAGCAACTTTCATTACCATGAGCTCAAGCACATTGTGTTTGTGGGCTCTATTGAGTACCTCAAGCGGGAATGGGAGACGCTTCATAACTTCCCCAAAGTGTCCATATTGCCTGTAAGTCCAAGGTCACATTATTGATGCCTTTTCTCTGTTTTTTTTTCTTTCCTCTATGCCAAAGGGTACGCCATTAAGTCGGGCTGATTTAAGGGCTGTCAACATCAACCTCTGTGACATGTGCGTTATCCTGTCAGCCAATCAGAATAATATTGATGATACTTCGCTGCAGGACAAGGAATGCATCTTGGCGTCACTCAACATCAAATCTATGCAGTTTGATGACAGCATCGGAGTCTTGCAGGCTAATTCCCAAGGTAAGGACAGCCTGTAATACTTCTTTGCTGTGTTTTTCTTCCTCCTCTGTTTCCTTCCCACTAGGGTTCACACCTCCAGGAATGGATAGATCCTCTCCAGATAACAGCCCAGTGCACGGGATGTTACGTCAACCATCCATCACAACTGGGGTCAACATCCCCATCATCACTGAACTAGGTAGGGGTCAATGTCAGCTTTGGGGGGAGTTTTTCCCCAACCCTTAAATGCTGTATCCAATTAGCTAAACCGGGCAAGTTGCCTTTGGTATCAGTCAATCAGGAAAAAAACAGTGGGACGCACATTCTAATGATAACTGAACTGGGTAAGAAGCACTGTTTTCCTTCACATCAGTATCAGAGCTAATTCTTATTTTATGCTTTTTCTAGTGAACGATACTAATGTTCAGTTTTTGGACCAAGACGATGATGATGACCCTGATACAGAACTGTACCTCACGCAGCCCTTTGCCTGTGGGACAGCATTTGCCGTCAGTGTCCTGGACTCACTCATGAGCGCGGTGAGTTATCCTGTTCCCTCCTCCTCACTCAAGGACTTTTCCCTCACTTTCTCTCCTTCCCCAGACGTACTTCAATGACAATATCCTCACCCTGATACGGACCCTGGTGACCGGAGGAGCCACGCCGGAGCTGGAGGCTCTGATTGCTGAGGAAAACGCCCTTAGAGGTGGCTACAGCACCCCGCAGACACTGGCCAATAGGGACCGCTGCCGCGTGGCCCAGTTAGCTCTGCTCGATGGGCCATTTGCGGACTTAGGGGTGAGTCCACAGCACCGAGGTCACCTGAGCTTATGTTTCTCTCTGTTCTTTTGCTGTCTCCCAGGATGGTGGTTGTTATGGTGATCTGTTCTGCAAAGCTCTGAAAACATATAATATGCTTTGTTTTGGAATTTACCGGCTGAGAGATGCTCACCTCAGCACCCCCAGTCAGTGCACAAAGAGGTGAGTATTGGTTTCAACTCTGCCCTCCCACCCAGGAGGTGACATCTCTGCTTTCCCTGTCCAGGTATGTCATCACCAACCCGCCCTATGAGTTTGAGCTCGTGCCGACGGACCTGATCTTCTGCTTAATGCAGTTTGACCACAATGCCGGCCAGTCCCGGGCCAGCCTGTCCCATTCCTCCCACTCGTCGCAGTCCTCCAGCAAGAAGAGCTCCTCTGTTCACTCCATCCCATCCACAGCAAACCGACAGAACCGGCCCAAGTCCAGGGAGTCCCGGGACAAACAGAAGTACGTGCAGGAAGAGCGGCTTTGATATGTGTATCCACCGCCACTGTGTGAAACTGTATCTGCCACTCATTTCCCCAGTTGGTGTTTCCAACAAAGTAACTTTCCCTGTTTTCCCCTGTAGTCCCCCCCTTTTTTTTTACACATATTTGCATATGTATGATAGTGTGCATGTGGTTGTCATTTTTATTTCACCACCATAAAACCCTTGAGCACAACAGCAAATAAGCAGACGGACCAAAAGTTATTTATGATTCTGGGGGAAAAATAACCCAAAGGCATGCTCCAGACATAAATAGCTCACTGCAGGAACGAGTTCACAGATTAGAAGGGAGCACTTGTGATCAACGTCAGTTAGGCAGAGCAAGTTTATTTAATGTAAAAGAAAAGTTGATTCTGATTTATCAGGATTATCAGGGTGCTTTGGGTTTTGATTTTGTTGTTGTTGTTGTTTTCCTTTCTTTCTTTTTTTATACACACAATAAGTTAGCACATGTTTATTTGAAACAAGCAACCAAACAGCAATGAAAACATATTGATTGTTTCCAGTCTCTGGGCCGAAGTATTGCGAAGCATTTGAAAAGCTTTCACGATTTGTGTAGATGATTATGAAGGACCTGCTTGTTGCAAGAGAACATCAGTGATTTTTTTAGTTACTCACCAAGGCCTTTTGTCCCAGAGCCAGTTCCCTCTGGGAGTTCTTATGAACATTTCTCACCTTAATATGGAGGAGAGAATAGTATTCCAATCATGGATGTATCAAATTCTAGTCATTTAGTTTAAGTGAAAAGAGGTTTGATTGCATATTAAATTGTTATTCTGTCTCCTTATGTTGCCATATGAATAGCTATTTTTTTTCTTTCACTTTTGACATTTGGGATGAAAAGCCATATGTATCATAAATATCAGATGTAAGTCATTAAAAACTGCCTTCCTGGGACTTTTACATCTTTTAAAAGGTGAATTACTTACCTTATGTACAGAATAAATAATGCTCAGGAAAGAGCAAGTATTTTTCCATGCATTCTCAGGGGATCTTTTTACTCCCCTTTGTTTGATTAGTTAGGGCCCCAATGCCAGGTAGGAGGAAGGGCTGGGGCAATGGTAGAGTGAGAGGAAGACAAACCCAGCTGCAGATCATGCTTTTCTAGGAGCCGACATGCTAAATAAATTAGAATGTAGGAGGATCAGCCACAGTTGACTCAACAAAGACAAAAGCCAGCCACCACCTTCAACTGTTGGCACAGCTGTGCGGTGCTGGCTGTCCCAATGCAGAAAGCTGGTGGGAAGGAATTCCTCATCATCACTTTCTTTAATGTAGCCAATTTAGGCAGGGTAATGACGGCAATAGAGAGCTGCTCCTTGTCATTATGAGACGTGGGATAAGAAGAGTGCAACAGTGAGCCAAACACATTTTGGTATAGTTATTTTTTTCTTCTTTTGTTTTCTTTCTTTTTTAACACTTAGTAAGCATGAGAGGAGAGGTAGAAAAATACCCTTTTTTCAACATATAGTTGTCAGATGCTTTGTGCATGCAAATCATGCTTTAGGCAGTGCGGTATTTCTTAAAAACTGGCCAATTCACCATAACCAATTTCCCTTATGGATGGACTAGGCTGGTATATACATATTTGAAAAGTTTTACTTCAAAGAATTCCATCGAATAGAATAGGGGTAAAAGGGAGGAGGAAAACATGTCACAGCTGTACCATCTCTAAAAAGGTGTTTTTATGGTGAATGTTTTGGATTTAGATTTTGGATCCCCCGTCCCCTCAAGCATGATAGTTTTGGATATTTGCTTGCTGTGTGAATTGACAAGCACTTTTACTGACAAATGGTGAGGCTCAGTCAGAACCTCCACCCTCCCCCACACCAAAGACAGGGGCAGCGTAGTATTCAAACCAGTATTGTGGTGGGGAATAATTGTATACATGTAAATTATCAAGCCCTATGAGTGGAAGAATTTTTTCAAATTATTTTTGTCCCTCTATATATTGATTTATATTATGTATAACTATCTCTTTATATAAACTATATATAATTATATATATATAACTATATAATTATATATATATAACTATATATATAACTATATATATGTATCCCCTAGTATTGGATCATGAAGAGCTCTTCATGCATTCTTTGCAAAGGAGGTTATAAAGTTACGCCCTCAGAACATTTATAACTATAAGAATGTGCCAGTTAAAGTGCTCAACAGGAAATATGACAGTTTAAAAGCATTGTAAAACTCACATAGCTTACTTCTCTCTCTAAAGTGCAACAAGGATGAATAGAATGGGCCAAGGTATGACAATTAATGGTTCTGCATGACCTAGCCACTGCTGGGGGTTTTCTTCTATAACGTTGTCCTTGTGAAAACTTTTGTGAAATTAAAAAAAAAGGAGTTACAAATTTTATTCTGTTATTGGTTTGTTTATTTTTAT